AATCAAAACAACTGAGCTAATGTCTGGGCCTTAGTCAGTGTTGTACCCAAGTACTGGGAGCACAGCTTTTAAAATACATCATGAATGCTTTAATACAGGAATGAATAGATGAGAGGCACAAACTGGTTGGGTGTTCTTCTGATACACAGTATCTTCCTTGACAGATTCAGTACAACTCTCAACAGGTAAGTCTCTTCATGTTATGTTACCTTATGAGGAATTAAGTGGCAGAACATGATTTCTATTATTTTCCTTTGCAGAACAAGACCAACTTTATTAGTTGGGACACAGTGTGGCTGCATTTGAGTCCCAAGCAACCATTAGTCTATTGCTATCACCACAGAGTCAGAGGGGATGAGACGCCCAGCAATCTCACCCAAGACAACTCCACCAACATTCCTGGTTACCCACCATGTGTACAGTACCCTGCTAGGAACCAGGGTCATGAAAGTAAATAATACCAGACTGTGCCCTTGAGGAGCTCACCTCTGCTAAGGGAAACAGGCATAGAAACTTACAATGGTGGTAGAGAGAAAAGAGGACAATAGGACTGTGTGAGGGGGATAGGAGGCACCCAGAGGAGGAAATGGTTACATTTGTGTGAGGAGGTTGGTAAGGAAAAATTTTAGCAGAAGGGGTCTGTCTGGCTGGGCTTGGAAGGATACGTAGGAGTCATCTAGAGGGCACAGGTACACTCCAGGCAGAGGGAATTTCGTGGGTAAAGATGTGTAGGTGTGGCTTGTGAGGATGGATTTCAATTATTCTAGAATGAAGGCAGCCATGGAGGGGCAGGTGAGAGGAGGGTTAATAGATTTCATGCCAATGGCTCCACTTGAGTTTCTGATAAGAACCCAGAACCCTTGGACTCCCCGATAACACTGATTAAGCTTTTCATGATTCCTCATAGAACATGAACTCAAAAGAGGTCAGCAAAGGGGTGTGTGCGATTCTTTGCTATTGGCTGCAGCTATAGCCCTGCCTCCTTCTCCAGCACATAAATCTTTCAGCAGCTTGGCTGAAGACTGCTGTGCAGGGCAGGGAAGCTCCAGGCAAACAGCCCAGCAAACAGCAGCACTCAGCTAAAAGGAAGACTCACAGAACACAGTTGAAGAAGGAAAGTGGCGATGGACCTCATCCCAAATTTGGCGGTGGAAACCTGGCTTCTCCTGGCTGTCAGCCTGGTGCTCCTCTATCTGTGAGTAACTGTCCAAACTCCTCTCTTTGTTTCCCTGTGACCTGATTTCTGTTTCACTTTGTAGATATGGGACCCGTACACATGGACTTTTTAAGAGACTGGGAATTCCAGGGCCCACACCTCTGCCTTTGTTGGGAAATGTTTTGTCCTATCGTCAGGTGAGTTGCTTGAGCTTCCTCTTTTGCTTCTTATAATCAACTTGTATTTTGTTTCCTCTCCCAGGGTCTCTGGAAATTTGACACAGAGTGCTATAAAAAGTATGGAAAAATGTGGGGGTGAGTATTCTGAAAACCTCCATTGGATAGACGAAGTTTAATCAGCTCCGTTGTCCCCACACAGAACGTATGAAGGTCAACTCCCTGTGCTGGCCATCACAGATCCCGACGTGATCAGAACAGTGCTAGTGAAAGAATGTTATTCTGTCTTCACAAATCGAAGGGTAAGCATCCATTTTTTGAAATTTAAATAATGGGGTAGTTCTAAGCAATTTTTCACATTCGTAGATTTGTGCAACGACCAGCACCATCAAGATGCAGACCCATTCCGTCACCATGTGGCTCCCTCCTGCTGTCCTACAGTCACAACATGGAGTTTGTCTTTTTCTCTGACAGGTTCTATATCAGAGCAAACTTTTATTTATTTGAGGAGGCCAATGTATTAATATTTCCTTTTATGGATTGTTCTTTTGGTGTTAAGTCTGAAAATCCTTTGCTTAGCCCTCCTTCCTACATTGCTTTTTCTAAGAGTTATATAGTTTAACACTTTACAAAATGTAACTCTATTACCCATTTTGTGTTAATATTTGCATAAGTTATGAGATTTAGATCAAGGTTCATTTTCTGTGGACTATGGCTGTCCAAATGTTCCAACACCATTTTGGAAAGGTAGGCATATTGTCAAAACTCAGCTGAGTATATTTTGTGAATCTATTTCTTATTGTTTACTCCTCCACTAATACCACACTGTGGTGACTCTAGTAGCTGTACAGTAACTCTTAACATCATATAGGGCAATTCTTTCCACTTTATTGATTTATATTTTCAGAATGGCTTTAGCTTTTCTTGTCCCTTGCCTTTCCATAAAAATTCAGAATAAGCTTGTAAGTGTCTACAAACAAACCTGCCATAATTTTGATAAGAATTAAAGCAGAGGTGTCCAATCTTTTGGCTTCCCTGGGCCACAGTGGAAGAAGAAGTGTCGTGGGCCACACATAAAATACACACACACACACACACACACACACACACACACACACACACACACAAATGGTCTGTGTATAGTTTTCATTATATATCTACCACCACAGATAAGCAAAAATGTCCTTGCATAATAATCCTAATTATGCACTGCCCCATTCAGAGGGTCTTTCAAAATCATTGAACAGGTTCCAAGTTTGCAATCACTGATACAGAAAATGTACATATCTAGCTAAACTTCACTACTTTTTTGATATTTTTTATTATAAAAGAAAAGAGAACAACATAAAACTAGTGGGGTACTTGACATTGTTTTTGAGAAACTAATCCATCAGTATCTGGCTTGATGGAAGTAGTTGCAATTCTCAGTGAGTTCTCAAGGTGCTCATCAGATATTTTGGTTCTAATTTTACTCTTCGTGTTCTTCATCCTTGAAAATAGTAGCTCACAAATGTAAGTGCTGCCAAAAAGCAATGACATGAACAAGGTGTGATTGTGAAGCAAGGGATATTTGTCATTGGGAAGACAGGTCTTACAAAAGTCCAGTAAAGAGGCAAAATCAAATTTTTCTATAAGTTGAACATCAGATTGCAGCTCTAGGCATTCCATTTCAAAATTGCCAGGTAACATATATATGTCGACTGAAAATGGAGTTGCAAATATACCAAAATATTGATGATTTTTTCAGAAATCTTGAAATACCTGTTTTCAAATTCCTGTATCAAATTGAAAAGCAAGGCTGCGTATTTTTGGCTGTTCACAGGACCATGTTTAGCCAACATGTCGAAATGCATAAAATTGTTTGCCTTAATTTGAGCTTGCCATAATTTCAGTTTCATATGGAATGCTGTTATGGTTTGAAACATTGTATTGTTAAGTTGGTTTTCAACTTGAAGACACAGGTTTAACTCACTTAAATGGGCCGTCAAACCCACTAAAAATGCTAAATCTGTAAGCCAGTTTTCATTGTCAAGTTCTGGCACCAATTTTGTTTGATACCATAAACAGCTTGATTTCACATCACAAAGCATAAAATCTTTACATTTTGCCTTGACTTAACCATCTTACTTCTAAAAAGTGAATGACTTGCTAGAGTCAGCATCCATACTTTTAAGGAATTCCTGAAACTAGCGATGATTCAATTCCTGGGCCCTTGTGAAATTTACAGCCTTGATGACAATTTGCATGACGTTATCTACTTTTAAAGCTTGTGCACATGGATTTTCTTGATGTATTATGCAATAATACTTCATCAAATGTGAGTTTTGTGTGGCAACTGCATCATCTATTAATTGTACAAGTCCCTCTCTTTTACCTACCATCGCCAGGGCAGCATCTGTAGCTATATCACATATGTTTACAAAGGACAAAGAAAATTGCTTTAACATATTTTTCACTGCTTCATATAAATCTCTTGATTTAGTTGTGTCTTTTAATAGCATGGTGACATTTCGATTTCTTCAGTGACATTATATTCATCATCAATACCTCTAATAAAAATAGCAAGTTGTGCCGTATCTGTAGTGTCAGTGCCTTCATCCATCACCAAAGCATAAAATTTTAAATTAGCAGTTTTACTCTCCAAACGTCTTTCAATAGATTTCCCAATTTCTCCAATTCTCCTGGCTATAGTCTGGTGAGACAAACTGATTTTAGAAATATCAGTTTCTCAAGGCAAATAATATCTACCACATCTTCCAGACATTGCTTAATAAACTCACCATCAGTAAATGGTTTTGATTTTTTTGCTATTAAATTTGCTACCACATAACTAGGTTTTACCTTACGATTGAGTCCGAGTTGTAACTTTTTAAAAAATCTTTTTTGTTGAAAAGACAGACTTTTTTTCAGTTCTGCTATTTTGTCCTTACAACACATACACACCAAATTTGTCAGCACGTTTTTGCATATAATGCCTCTTCAAATTGTAGTCTTTGAAAACTGGCACAAATTCCGTGGAAATTAAGCAGAGTGCTTCGCTATTTGCCTCAACAAGAAAAAGTCATTTGTCCACTTTTCATTGAACAATCTTCCTTCATCCATAATTTTTGTTTTTTAGGGTTTTCTTTTTAAGACATTGTGGAAGCCATTCTGGAATTAAAAGCATTATAATAGATAAGCAACTATATTTACTTTTATTATGGAAATTAACAGATAGGAAAATAGAACAGAAAGCAAGGTTTAATAATCAAATAAGAATACTTACATGTCTTCTAAATAATATTAAACACCTATCATCTACAAAGGTAGGTTGAAATATTATTGATAATTGCTGGGTTTTACTTGCCAAATTGCCACAAACACACCTAATACCTGACAGTGTCAATTCAACTGTCCGTGATTAGAAGATAACACACTGGAAGTCGCACACCACCATAAAACTGAAGCCACACATGCGTACAAATGGCGACAGTGTCTGGTGTACAGCAGCGCTCTGCCTTGTCCAGAATACACACTTGAATTCTTTGTCACAATTCACTTCACGTGGCACTGCAATAGCGTCCTCTCGCTCTTTGTTAGTTAATTTTAATGGCTTTTAATTTCTTCTTGCTGAACTGTTTGCAATTATAATGCAAATTATGGATACTAGTCCATTATTTGTGGATGTGACATACTCTGATTACCCCTTTCCATTCCATTGTTGTCTACGAAGTTCACACTTGAGAATCACATAGTCAAATTACAAAATTACAAAAAAAATTGCAAAAAAACTCAAAATGTTTTAAGAAAGTTTCCACATTTGTATTGGGATACATTCAAAGCCATCCTGGACTGCATGAGGCCTGCAGGCCACAAGTTGGACAAGCTTGAATTAAACCAATAGAACAATTTGGGTATAATCTATATCTTTACTATGTTCAGCCTTTCATCCCGTGAATATAGTATGCCTCTCCATTTCTTTAGCTTTTATTACTTTCCTCAACATTTTATAGTTTTCAGCATAGAGGTCCTGTACATCTTTTGTTAGATTTACACCAGAAATATTTCATTTTTGTTGGAGTAACTGTAAATGATACTGTTTTTCTTGTATTTTCAGATATTGATTATTGTTACATAGAAATGTGAATAATTTTGTTTGTTGATCTTGTATCCTATAGCCTTGCAGAACTTACCTATTCGTTCTAGAAATTTTTTTGTATATTCCTTGACATTTTATACATTGACAATTATGTCACCTGAAAATAGAGACAATTCTATTATTTCCTTTCCAATCTGTATGCCTTTTATTTCTTTTTCTTGTCTAGTGTATTAAGACATCAGGTATGCTCTTTAGTAAGAATGTTGAGAGTGGGCATTTTTTAGTTCTTCTTGATCTTGGAAAAACCATTCAGTCCTTCATCATTAAATGTGATTTAACTGAATGATTTTTTTACAGATTGTCTTTATCAAATGA